TTGGAGTGCATATACTTCCAGCTCTCCAAAATGAAACATACCATCGCAGCTGGTATTACCGGCTGAATAGGCAGCAAAAGACCTCTCTGTGTACGGGTCCTAGTATGCTTCTTCTTAGCGCCAACGAGTCCTTGTCCCCAAAGTTGCCAAAACTTTAAAGGACCCCGGCCAAGGAGACCCCAGCATGAAAAGCCAGACATCCGAGGCCGGGTAAAGCCTCCTGGACTCCTCGAAAGCAGCTCACACCGGGAGCAGCCGGAAGCGGGCGCGATCTATGCGAAGCTAACGGGTTCCGGTGGAGAACATCAAAGAGAAAGGAGCAGGATCGAACTTTAGAGGGGCAGAAGGGCACGGCCCAAGAGAGCAGAATTGGGGTGTGGGACAGGCGGCGGGAGGACCAGGTTAGAGGGAGCGAAAGGAAGTGGATTAGAGGACAGCGGTTACAGGTTTCAGCCACTGCCATTTCCCCGCAGAGGTAGCTCTTCTGCGCCCTGGAGGGGTACCCGGACTCCCACATCCTGTCTGCCACGACCCGGACTCCCTAGGGGATTCCAAGGGACAGCACCGTCCTCCCCATACATCATCAGGAACCGAAAGCAGAGAATTTGCCCCACCTCGGCACTTCTGGAAGCACCCACTCAACTACAGTATGAGACAAGGGCTTTCCTAAGAGACCTTTCTCCAACTTTCTTTCTCTGCGTGTATGAGCCCGGATCCCTTCGTCCCCGCCTCCTTCTCTCTCTCTCTTTCTCTCTCTCTCCTATTTTGTCCTGGGAGATTCCTACTCGCGGTGCGAAGCCTCGGATCCGCTGGGAACCGCATAGTCTCCGGCACCCTTGGCCGCATGCTTGTCAGAGGTGGGCCCCGGGAAACACACTCGCTGCCCCTCCAACAAGCGTCCCTCGCTCCCCATTGGCCCCCCGGTCCCCGCCCCCCACCGCCCCCTCCCGCTCCGCAGCCCCCGAGTGGCGTCAGCACGCCCGCCGGGCATGGGCTTTAAATGCCCACTAGCGGGAGCTCAGGCGCTTCTGCCCTGGAGCGCGGTCGGGAGTAAAATCGCAGGAGTGGGAGGGTAGCGAGCCAGCTGGATTCCGAGCCGCGGAGCGCGCTGGCTTTGCTCCGCCTGATGACTCCAGAGCGCGGGTCCAAGCGCCGCCCATGCAGCACCCCTGAGCTCCGGGGAAGGAGAGTTAATGAAAAAACACTTAACCGTCTCCGCTGCGGAGAGTCATGAGCTGTCTGGATGTTATGTACCAAGTCTATGGTCCTCCGCAGCCCTACTTCGCAGCCGCCTACACCCCCTACCACCAGGTACGTGTCTCCTCTGGGGACTTTGGGAAGGATTGATATCTCTGTTCTTTCTCTCTCTGAACAGAAACTAGCCTATTATTCCAAAATGCAGGAAGCGCAGGAGTGCAATGCCAGCCCCAGCAGCAGTGGCAGCGGCAGCTCCTCATTTTCCAGCCAAACCCCAGCCAGTATAAAAGAGGAAGAAGGCAGCCCAGAGAAAGAGCGCCCACCAGAGGCAGAGTACATCAACTCCCGCTGCGTCCTCTTCACTTATTTCCAGGGGGACATCAGCTCCGTGGTGGATGAACATTTCAGCAGGGCCCTGAGCCAACCCAGCAGCTACTCTCCTAGCTGTACCAGCAGCAAAGCACCAAGGAGCTCTGGGCCCTGGCGAGGTGAGTATAGGGCCCTGCTGGGAAGGACCCATTCCTCCACTCCGCCTCCCCGGCCGGCCTACAGACTGCTCCTTCCCGATGAGCCAGCGCAGCTTCCCCGCCTCCTTCTGGAATAGCGCGTACCAGGCGCCAGTGCCCCCGCCGCTGGGCAGCCCTCTGGCCACCGCGCACTCGGAGCTGCCCTTCGCCGCCGCCGACCCCTACTCGCCCGCCGCGCTGCATGGCCACCTGCACCAGGGCGCCACGGAGCCCTGGCACCACGCGCACCCGCACCACGCGCACCCGCATCACCCCTACGCCCTGGGCGGCGCCCTCGGCGCCCAGGCCGCCCCCTACCCGCGCCCCGCCGCCGTGCACGAAGTCTACGCGCCGCACTTCGACCCGCGCTATGGGCCGCTGCTGATGCCAGCCGCCTCGGGGCGCCCGGCCCGCCTCGCAACCGCCCCGGCGCCCGCGCCCGGCAGTCCTCCCTGCGAGCTCTCCGGCAAAGGCGAGCCGGCGGGCGCCGCGTGGGCCGGGCCCGGGGGACCCTTCGCGAGCCCCTCGGGGGACGTGGCCCAGGGTCTGGGCCTCAGCGTGGACTCAGGTAAGCAGAGGAAGAAGTTTGGTCTCCGCGGATCCTCTCTCTTTTATCTTCTCTCTATTTTCAGGTTTGCAGCCTCAGGACAAAAGCAAGGATGTGTACTGGTTTTAGACCGCCCACCTTCTTCCCTGTAGGTCTCTGCATAGTGCAATTGATGGCACTCAGAGCTGAAATGGAGTGGGTTTGTAACAGCTTCTGATCTTGGTTTGCAGCTCGTCGTTATTCCCTCTGTGGTGCATCCCTCCTGAGCTGATCTGCTGACCCAGGGTTTCCCCTTCCCCTTCCCTTCTGACCAGCCTTGGAGGCTCAGCATCTGTGCCTCTCACTCCGTGGATGAGGACATGGGGGAAGGCAGAGACTTCAGACTTCTCAGTGTGTTGGGAAAACCAAAAACCACAACTACAGAAATTCATCTAAAAATAAGTCCTGCTGCTGAAAGAGCAAATCCAAAGACTGAGTTATGTTTAATGACTTTTGGCCGAATCACTGGAAATATCTGTGGTGAGATTGCTGAGTCAGGTGATGTGATATCATAAGCTTTCTTGGAACGGGGGAAAGAAAATGAAACTTTTTGGTGTGAATATTTTTTATGCTGATGTGAATTATTTTGTTAGGTAGTGTGATTATAGCACTACTACTGTCAGATTTTAAATTGTATGTGTACTTGCATCTAAGACTGTGGTAGAGAAGTAAAGAGAAGTCAATTCCTTCTTCCTCACCTCTCAGCCTCCAGATCCCTTCCTGCCCATCCCTTCCCTACAATGCCCACTCCAGACGCAAAGATACACTTTTTTCCTTTGGACTGTGAACATGGAAGCCTCAGCCTGAATGTGAGTGGCAAGTGGCTTATCTGGAGCCACCTGCCCAAGTCTTACTAAAATGCAGCTGTTGTTAGACAACTGTTGAAAACTCCAGAAATACATCACCCAAGGTGGCAGTTCTCAGTATTTGGCAGAACAATTGCAATTGCACTGGGTATATTATATATATATATGTATGCATATATATCATATTTTTTACAAGGAACATTTTATGATGAAAGAAGAAACCCTTCTCTGCCTTCTCTCCCACGAATTCTGTCCCTGTATCCTCTGGATGTAAAAAGCAAGGAGAGACCCCAACTGTCTCCATGGAGAAGAACTAGGAATCACCACAAGGGGAAGAAATGTACATGAAGTCTCCATTACCTCGAATTTTTTTCTCAGTCTCACTGGTTGTGATTTGGTCACTTTAGTGTTGGGACAGGGGAAAGGGTCTGTGCGTGGGCAAAGCTGAAGGTGATGAGGAAGAAGAGACGAACATTAAAGATGTCTATTTACTATGAGCTCACTGTGTTGTTTCATAAAAAGAAAATAAATAACTTAGTTTTTTTCTAGTAGAATAAAATAACACAGTAGTATGATTTGATGTCAGTAATATTA